TCTCTGTTATCACAAATGCATTTGTCATAGCGATAACATCTGACTTTATCCCTCGCTTGGTGTATGCTTATAAGTATGGACCTTGTGCAGGCCAAGGAGAAGCTGGGCAAAAGTAAGTTTGCTATAAAACCACTATACAGTTTCGTTCTAATGGTAGAATGTGCCTCCTCTTATAGGTGCATGGTTGGCTATGTGAATGCCAGCTTGTCTGTATTTCGAATTTCTGACTTTGAGAACCGATCTGAGCCTGAATCTGATGGCAGTGAGTTCTCGGGGACTCCTCTTAAGTACTGCAGGTGAGTGTGGCACCCAGCGTGGCTCTGCCTGATTTGAATGCAACATTTTTCTGTGTCTTTATAGATACCGGGACTACCGTGACCCGCCTCATTCACTGGTGCCCTATGGCTACACACTGCAGTTTTGGCATGTCCTAGCTGCTCGATTAGCTTTTATCATTGTCTTTGAGGTAAGTTTCCTCAGCCAAATTCTTTATTTCCTACCTGACGCTGTTACATTCTCCTCTGTTTTAGCACCTCGTGTTTTGTATAAAGCACCTCATTTCATATCTGATCCCAGACCTCCCAAAAGACCTAAGGGATCGAATGAGAAGAGAGAAGTACTTGATTCAGGAGATGATGTATGAAGCAGAACTGGAACGTCTCCAGAAGGAACGAAAGGAGAGGAAGAAGAATGGAAAAGCACACCACAACGAGTGGCCGTGACCATGTAGGTGAGAGGTGTGCTCAGCGTCTGAGGCCATTCTAAGATCTTTATGCCTTCTTTTCTCTTTCCAGAAAATAGTCCCTTTCCAGGCCAAGGACCTGAATTCTGTTTACTTCTTCTGGCTGTGCAAAAGCACACTCAAGTGAATGACTAAAAATGCAACCACAGTGCATGTTGCAGATACCGGCGGCCGCAGGAGGGGCAGCATCCAGTAGAGGACTGGCGTTGGAGTCACACTGCTGTGAAATCACGTTGCAGTCCAGCGCACAATTGCTATCTATCCATAGACCATTCTTGACCAAGCAAGCATGCACATTATGGGCAGTTACATTCTCAAGTTTTTAAAATCAAGGGGAACTTGTATACTGGGCCTGTTTTTCAGCCTGTTTGCTACCTTTTTTGCATTCTATCCCATGTGAATTTTACAGACACTGGGCTAAAAAGGGTATTCAGACACATGGACACACATTCCTAGAATGTCATCATATGGTCCTAATTCCATGTCACCAACAACACAGACAAGACCCTGTTTACAACTTTTTCTTTCCTTTTTTTTAATTTTAGACCTTTCTGAGAAGATTATTATATATGACATATCTATAGCTATGTGTATGGCCATAGATGTATTTCTGTGTGTACATATGTATAGTCATGTATTCCTGCATATGTACATACAAATACAGAGATATATAAAGTACATAGAAATTCCTTACTTGTAAATAGCCAAAAAGTACTGACATGAGTGAATTTTCACATTTAAATAGTCATCAATATGAAGCCATGATTAATGCTTGTATAATGTGATGCAATAAAATTTAAAATAAATTTCTGCACATGGAATATTTTCAGCTGGCTCTTCTGACATTCTGTTGTATTTTTGTCTC